GAGACGCTGCTCAGAAGGGGAAAACCCGTCTCCCACATTCCGATGGCCCAAGGGCCGATCAGTCGGCAGCTCAAGGCAGACCCAATTGGCCTATACACAAGCCAGTCAAAGTCTTCGGCTGCACAGCTCCAAAGAACCTACGGGGATTAAAACATCCCGCCCCCTGTTCTTCTATTGGTTGGCCCGACCCACCGCTGCCCCTTCACTATCCCCCCACCCCGCCGTCCATTCATTTCACACAATAACGGGCCCAAATGGAGTCAGTTCAAGACCTACTATGGGTAGATAAGACTGTCTGCCACTTACCCGGGATTGAGAGTGATCACTCACGCTAACGTCTGCCCTGTTCCTGTATGGTGAGGCCGCACCACAAGCCACCACCGCCGCCGCCTTCTGCGCAACGCCAACCGCCCGCCAAAACGGATCCTTCCCTGCGCCTGCGCAACCAATCCTGGGACCGGACCTTTTTTCTCCGCCCACTACGCATGCGCAAAGCTAGGACAAACTCCCGCCAACACGCAGGCGCCGTAGGTTCACTGCCTACTCCTGCCCGCCATTTCACGTGTTCTCAGAGGCAGGTGGAACTTCTTAATGCGCCTGCGCAAAACTCGCCATTTTACTACACGTGCGGTCAACAAGAGTTCATTGCAAAAAAATTGTTACCTCCTGGCTGCTTGTCTAATACATAGTGTTAATCATGCTTTGCCAAGCGACTTGACTGTAATATTTGCGCGTGGAAGATTAAAAAGATGTTAAACACCCAAGGTAGATTCAAATGTGAATGATTGGTCGGTTGGCCAATCAGACTGGTTAACAATAACATTACTCGGGAACCAATGGACTCCAAGGGGTGGAGACGGCGTAGAACGACCGAAGGAATGACGTTACACAGCAATGTGGCACCACAGGCCAATAGCAGGGGGAAGCGATTTCAAGTATCCAATCAGAGCTGTTCCAGGGCGGAGTCTACCAATGCCGAAAGCGAGGAGGCGGGGTAAAAAAGAGAGGGCGAAGGTAGGCTGGCAGATACGTTCGTCAGCTTGCTCCTTTCTGCCCGTGGACGCCGCCGAAGAAGCATCGTTAAAGTCTCTCTTCACCCTGCCGTCATGTCTAAGTCAGAGGTGAGTTAGGCGCGCTTTCCCACTTGAATTTTCCATTTAACACTTCCCCCTCCCCCCACTCTAGTCTCCTAAAGAGCCCGAACAGCTGAGGAAGCTCTTCATTGGAGGGTTGAGCTTTGAAACAACTGATGAGAGCCTGAGGAGCCATTTTGAGCAATGGGGAACGCTCACGGACTGTGTGGTAAGATTTGGAAGGGACAAAGCAGTAAAACACTTTGTGTTACATAAATTAACACTGTTCTCAGGTAATGAGAGATCCAAACACCAAGCGCTCCAGGGGCTTTGGGTTTGTCACATATGCCACTGTGGAGGAGGTGGATGCAGCTATGAATGCAAGGCCACACAAGGTGGATGGAAGAGTTGTGGAACCAAAGAGAGCTGTCTCCAGAGAAGTGAGTGGGTTTTTTTTCTTCTTCTTCTTAAACTAATCTAAACCTATGGTTTTTCTCCTATTAGGATTCTCAAAGACCAGGTGCCCACTTAACTGTGAAAAAGATATTTGTTGGTGGCATTAAAGAAGACACTGAAGAACATCACCTAAGAGATTATTTTGAACAGTATGGAAAAATTGAAGTGATTGAAATCATGACTGACCGAGGCAGTGGCAAGAAAAGGGGCTTTGCCTTTGTAACCTTTGACGACCATGACTCCGTGGATAAGATTGTCAGTAAGTATCAGATAGTGGCATTTAGTAAGGGTGATACCATGTTGTATCTATGTTTTTTTTTTAGTTCAGAAATACCATACTGTGAATGGCCACAACTGTGAAGTTAGAAAAGCCCTGTCAAAGCAAGAGATGGCTAGTGCTTCATCCAGCCAAAGAGGTATGCTTGTTGCTTAATTAAACCTTAAAGGTAATGATTTAATGCTTAAACTTCATGTCTTAAGGTCGAAGTGGTTCTGGAAACTTTGGTGGTGGTCGTGGAGGTGGTTTCGGTGGGAATGACAACTTCGGTCGTGGAGGAAACTTCAGTGGTCGTGGTATGTATGGTTTATCTACATGTAGTTCTGACTCATACTTAAAACTTGAAACTTTTTCTTACAGGTGGCTTTGGTGGCAGCCGTGGTGGTGGTGGATATGGTGGCAGTGGGGATGGCTATAATGGATTTGGTAATGATGGTAAGTTTTTTAGGAATAAGTAGAGAAAAATTTTGTCTTATTGAGAAGAATTGTATTCTTGTAGGTGGTTATGGAGGAGGCGGCCCTGGTTACTCTGGAGGAAGCAGAGGCTATGGAAGTGGTGGACAGGGTTATGGAAACCAGGGCAGTGGCTATGGCGGGAGTGGCAGCTATGACAGCTATAACAACGGAGGCGGAGGCGGCTTTGGCGGTGGTAGTGGTAGGTATCCAGTGATCCAAGTACTTGGTGTGTAACAGATAAAGGCCCTCTTTCCCATTCATAGGAAGCAATTTTGGAGGTGGTGGAAGCTACAATGATTTTGGGAATTACAACAATCAGTCTTCAAATTTTGGACCCATGAAGGGAGGAAATTTTGGAGGCAGAAGCTCTGGCCCCTATGGCGGTGGAGGCCAATACTTTGCAAAACCACGAAACCAAGGTATGGTATCTATGTAATTTTGGATAATGTCATGAAACTTTAAAAGAAAAATTGTACTTTTCAGGTGGCTATGGCGGTTCCAGCAGCAGCAGTAGCTATGGCAGTGGCAGAAGATTTTAATTAGGTAAGTAAGCACCTTTTTGTGTGTTGACATAAGATTAACAACTTTATTCCATATTGTTCAACAGGAAACAAAGCTTAGCAGGAGAGGAGAGCCAGAGAAGTGACAGGGAAGCTACAGGTTACAACAGATTTGTGAACTCAGCCAAGCACAGTGGTGGCAGGGCCTAGCTGCTACAAAGAAGACATGTTTTAGACAAATACTCATGTGTATGGGCAAAAAACTCGAGGACTGTATTTGTGACTAATTGTATAACAGGTTATTTTAGTTTCTGTTCTGTGGAAAGTGTAAAGCATTCCAACAAAGGGTTTTAATGTAGATTTTTTTTTTTGCACCCCATGCTGTTGATTGCTAAATGTAACAGTCTGATCGTGACGCTGAATAAATGTCTTTTTTTTAATGTGCTGTGTAAAGTTAGTCTACTCTTAAGCCATCTTGGTAAATTTCCCCAACAGTGTGAAGTTAGAATTCCTTCAGGGTGATGCCAGGTTCTATTTGGAATTTATATACAACCTGCTTGGGTGGAGAAGCCATTGTCTTCGGAAACCTTGGTGTAGTTGAACTGATAGTTACTGTTGTGACCTGAAGTTCACCATTAAAAGGGATTACCCAAGCAAAATCATGGAATGGTTATAAAAGTGATTGTTGGCACATCCTATGCAATATATCTAAATTGAATAATGGTACCAGATAAAATTATAGATGGGAATGAAGCTTGTGTATCCATTATCATGTGTAATCAATAAACGATTTAATTCTCTTGAATGAAATGACAACTGTATGGATTTGGGACTGGCAGAGATTTGGACTTTCCCTACCCACTCCCCCTGATAATAATGTTGAATGCTTCTATCACAATTCAAGTTCAAAGCTCTGCCAGGGAATAGAAACTAGCTGCTGGCTAATGCCGCTCCATAAATCCGCAGATTTGAAGTGTCTGGGAGGCCTTTTAAAAATAACTAATATCAGAAAGCATTTTAATGAACGTAAAGATAGGCTTACATTAAAGGAAAACTGCAGTTTGACTGGGTTCTGGTTGGGTGGGCCTTCAGAGGTTCTATCAGTTAACTATACTAATTAATTTGGAGATTCAAACCATACCAATAGAAACTAAATTTTTCTACATAATTTCATGTTAACTGCAGTTTCCCTTTATGGCACAAGGGGTCACACAACCTACCTAAAATGTTAATTGTATAGAAAATGATTTCTAAACCTTTAACAGTTAATATCCAATAATGTGTTATTTGTACATAGATTCTTTTGAGCCTTACCTTTGGTGCTCTCTCAATTTCAGTGCTATTGTACCTAGTAGCATAGAGATTTGTCTATCAATAGGACTGTATATTCCATCCCATGGGTGTGTTGGAAGTTTGGGGAGGAGGAGGGTGGTGGGAGGTGGGTGGGAGGTGGTGGTGGGTGGGAAAGCATGGGTGATAGTTCCATGATACTGGCTGAGTTTGCAATAGCAGGTGGAACCCTAACTATTGAGGGAGTTTGCAGATACCTCAGGATTCGTGACAATGCCTTTAAAGATCCAGGAGAGATGTTCAGCTACTAGGAACTGCTAGCAAGTATAGCGCGAATGGCTCCGAGCTCAGACACTCTACAGCTGAGAGTAGACACTTGTGGTATGTGGAGTACAGATAAGCCAGGGGCAGGCCACGGCACGCTCCATGAAAGCTAGGAGGGAGTGAAATATCAGTGATCATCGCAAGGAAGGAGGCAGACAAGAGTAAGGCACACCTGACTCTTAGGACTAGCAGTCAGAACCAGGAGGAAAGGTTTTATTGCTATGCGGGTAGGTAAGAACAGATTTTACTTACATCCATATAGTTACTTAAAGTCCAGTTTTCTGTTAAACATTTTTCTTAATATATTGAGCCAAAACTAGTCCAGTTAAGCTGAACTTGGTTTTTCTGGAGATGAATTGTTTTAAATTGACACCCTATTGATGGCTCCCAGTTGAAGGAAGTGAGCACATTATTTGTACTGTGAATATAAATTTTTGCCCTTTTATTTATCTTCCTTTGACCCATTTCCTTAAAATAATGGCTCAAAGTAATAGACTTCCCCAAATGGTGGGGGGATGGGTGGGTTATTAATGGGAGGTATGGGGGGTTTAGCTTGAGATGGGACTTGGTCTTAGAGCTAGTTCTAAAGGTTGTTTACTTTTCTAGGGAGGAGTCTGCTACTAGTCTTATCAGCTCTTAAAAACAGAAACTCATCTGTCCAAGTTCGTGGCAGAAAGGTAAGTTTTTACAAATTAGTGCTCAGCAAAAGAATGCCCTGCGTTCCCAAAGTAAAAGAATGACAAGCTGTACCTTAAACCAAAACACTTCGTAATCTCATCCAATTGCAAAAAGAGTTATTAGCCAACCAGGTATTCCCAGTAGTGACAGTGGATATAACTGTGTAGTCATTCACCTCTGCTTATATGAATACTTTACAACCTCTTTTGCCTTTTGCAGGAACGTCCTTGTGAAGACCTTTATCTGAGCCACTGTACTTCGTTATCACTGCCATGCAGTTTACATGAGCTGTTCTGCAGCTCAAATTCCATTTTGTGAATGGGTTTTTTTTTTTAATAAACTGTATTTAACTTAGTTCTGCTTGTTTTGTCCTCCTTTGTGATATC